CTCAAAGCCACAGCTAGGAAGAGCGGCAGAACTGCGATTCCAATCCATCAGTGTGCCTCCACTATCCCTATTCCTTAAGATCGTGCCAAAGGCTGAGTCACTTGCACTAAGTAGCCTAGAACAGTCTCTGGGGAAACGCGCCCGCCGACAAGGATCGCCAGAACCGGCGCGGGCACCGCGCGGCGACCAGGAGCTCTGGTCACCGAAGGCCAGGCTGGAGGCCAGAGCAGCCGCCCGCACCCGGTCACCGCCTCGACAGTGGAGACCTCAGCTGACCGCGAGCCCCCGGCCCGCCCGCACCCCTTCTCATGCCCCCAGGAACCCGCCAAGCCGCTCCAGCCTCACCTCCTCCTCCCTCCATCGCGAGATTTCCAACAGCGTTTTTAAAAAAAAAAAAAAAAAAAAAAAAAAAAAAAAAAAAACCGGAAATGGGTCCTACCATCTTCTCGGAGCCGGAGTGCGAAGAAATAAAGAAATAGTGCTTTAAGTCAATGAATTCCTCCTTGGGACCCACTATCGAGAAACTATCAGTGGTAACGTTTTAAAAAATGACAAATTCAATCTGCTCTTGACTTGTGTGTCCTAAGATTTCCACTAAGTGTCTTCAAACCTCCCCCTCCCCGGCTTCCTGGATAATAGAAGTTCCCGAAGGCCGCCGATTCCAGAAGATACTGTCTGGCGTGAAATTAGTCTCAGTAGAAACATAAGTCCCGCGCGTCTTGTGCTGCGCGTGCGCAAGCTTTTGGGCCCTCCCGAGAAAGGGAAGTGCATTCTCGCTTCCGTAGCGGTCTCCGCCGGTTGGGGGGAAGTAATTCCGGTTGTTGCACCATGGCGTCCATGGGGACCCTCGCCTTCGATGAATATGGGCGCCCTTTCCTCATCATCAAGGATCAGGACCGCAAGTCCCGTCTTATGGGACTTGAGGCCCTCAAGGTAATGGCACAGGGACCTGCTCGCGGTGGGCTAAGGGGAGGTGGCCGAGGCCGTGGCTCTGCGCCTGCGCGAGTTGAGGAGCGGCTCTGCCATGTGCTCCCCGGAAAGGTCGAGAATCTCCGTCTCCCTGCGGTCTCCGGCCGCTCAGCCCGCTTACTGAGCTCGGGAGACGCCGGCGCCTAATCCTGGGCTCGGAATGTGGGGGCCAGCCAGGCTGGGCCGCCAGCGCCCTTCGGAGCTGGGTGGGGCCGCTCAGTCCGGTCGCCCGCGGGAGCAAAGCGGGACCGCCTCCCCGCCCGGCTCCTCCAGCCTGACGGCCGCGTGGGACTGCGCTCCAGTGGGAGGGCGCCGGGGAGATGCTCTGTCACCTGTCGGTTAAGGCGCTGCTGCTTAACCTTTCGCTGGTCCACCCGCAACGGCCCTTCCGTTTTCTTTGTCACTCGTAAAGGTGTGGTCACTTAACAGGGTATTTCATTTCTGACAGTGTTTGCTTTTTCTGTTTGTTTCATTAGTCTCATATAATGGCAGCAAAGGCTGTAGCAAATACAATGAGAACATCACTTGGACCAAATGGTAAGAGTCCACCATTCCGTGTTTTTTAGCAATTGCGCAAAGCCTACTAAACGTTGTTTTTTAGGGCTTGATAAGATGATGGTGGATAAGGATGGAGATGTGACTGTAACTAATGATGGGGCCACCATCTTAAGCATGATGGATGTTGATCATCAGATTGCCAAGCTGATGGTGGAACTGTCCAAGTCTCAGGATGATGAAATTGGAGATGGAACCACAGGAGTGGTTGGTAAGAAAAGACAAAACATCCTTTCTCATTTACCTGAACTGATTGTCTGCTGGCTTATTTGCAGTCCTGGCTGGTGCCTTGTTAGAAGAAGCGGAGCAATTGCTAGACCGAGGCATTCACCCAATCAGAATAGCCGATGGCTATGAGCAGGCTGCTCGTGTTGCTATTGAACACCTGGACAAGATCAGCGATAGCGTCCTTGTTGACATAAAGGACACCGAACCCCTGATTCAGACAGCAAAAACCACGCTGGGCTCCAAAGTGTACGTTTCAGTAGATGATATGATTACCCATTCAATGAAGTTTGTTTTGTGGTGTTTTCCTCAGGGTCAACAGTTGTCACCGACAGATGGCTGAGATTGCTGTGAATGCCGTCCTCACTGTAGCAGATATGGAGCGGAGAGACGTTGACTTTGAGCTTATCAAAGTAGAAGGCAAAGTGGGCGGCAGGCTGGAGGACACTAAACTGATTAAGGGCGTGATTGTGGACAAGGATTTCAGTCACCCACAGATGCCAAAAGTGAGCCATTGCATCTCACAGCTTCGCACTGTACCAATTAAAATGTCTTTATGTTCCCCCATAGAAAGTGGAAGATGCGAAGATTGCAATTCTCACATGTCCATTTGAACCACCCAAACCAAAAACAAAGCATAAGCTGGATGTGACCTCTGTCGAAGATTATAAAGCCCTTCAGAAATACGAAAAGGAGAAATTTGAAGAGATGATTCAACAAGTAAGTCTTACCAGAGTCCTCAGTGGAATTTATCTTAATACGATTGTGGTGGTTCTTTTCCCAGATTAAAGAGACTGGTGCTAACCTAGCAATTTGTCAGTGGGGCTTTGATGATGAAGCAAATCACTTACTTCTTCAGAACAACTTGCCTGCGGTTCGCTGGGTAGGAGGACCTGAAATTGAGGTAGGATGTTCCACGTGAAGAGACTTTGAGAATCTTCATCCTTCTCCCTGACCACCCCAATTAGCTGATTGCCATCGCAACAGGAGGGCGGATCGTCCCCAGGTTCTCAGAGCTCACAGCCGAGAAGCTGGGCTTTGCTGGTCTTGTACAGGAGATCTCATTTGGGACAACTAAGGATAAAATGCTGGTCATCGAGCAGTGTAAGAACTCCAGAGCTGTAACCATTTTTATTAGAGGAGGAAATAAGATGGTGAGAATTCAACTATTTGTCCTATACTGTTGCACATTAATTCAGGCAAAGCTGTTTTCCTTAGATCATTGAGGAGGCGAAACGATCCCTTCACGATGCTTTGTGTGTCATCCGGAACCTCATCCGCGATAATCGTGTGGTGTATGGAGGAGGGGCTGCTGAGATATCCTGTGCCCTGGCAGTTAGCCAAGAGGCGGATAAGGTAAGGGATCTGTGCAGACTTAGTGAAAGATTAGTGCACTCACCATACTTCTGTACCTTTCCAGTGCCCCACCTTAGAACAGTATGCCATGAGAGCGTTTGCCGACGCACTGGAGGTCATCCCCATGGCCCTCTCTGAAAACAGTGGCATGAATCCCATCCAGACTATGACCGAAGTCCGAGCCAGACAGGTGAAGGAGATGAACCCTGCTCTTGGCATCGACTGTTTGCACAAGGGGACAAATGGTGAGGAGCTGTCACGCCTCTGCGTGGAGGGGTTTAGGATAATCAGTGTCCTTGTATTTTTCAGATATGAAGCAACAGCATGTCATAGAAACCTTGATTGGCAAAAAGCAACAGATATCTCTTGCAACACAAATGGTTAGAATGATTTTGAAGATTGATGACATTCGTAAGCCTGGAGAATCTGAAGAATGAAGACATTGAGAAAACTATGTAGCAAGATCCACTTCTGTGATTAAGTAAATGGATGTCTCGTGATGCATCTACAGTTATTTATTGTTACATCCTTTTCCAGACACTGTAGATGCTATAATAAAAATAGCTGTTTGGTAACCATAGTTTCACTTGTTCAAAGCTGTGTAATCGTGGGGGTACCATCTCAACTGCTTTTGTATTCATTGTATTAAAAGAATCTGTTTAAACAACCTTTATCTTCTCTTCGGGTTTAAGAAACGTTTATTGTAACAGTAATTAAATGCTGCCTTAATTGAAGGGGTTTGGGTGGATTTTTTTTTCTCAAAATAAGCTGTAGGGACTATTTTAACAGCTTAAACAGGAGCTCTCAAGATGCACTTTCATATTGAGAGGAATATGGGCTTGATCCTCTTCCTATCTAAATGGGTGGGCCATTTGATTGTAGAGGGTCCACCACAGAATTATGGGATGCCTTAAGTGCTGTTACTAGGTTGCTCACAGCCTAACCTGGCGTGTTGTTTAGGGCTGATGGAGACCCATGTGAGCCTTTGCTTTCCTCTGGCCCCGGCCCCACCCTGAACACAGCTCATACACAGAATCAGGACCAGCATGTGCAGAGCTGGCCACCAGCACAGGCTTAGGGCAGTTCAGAACCCACTTGTTTCCCTATCAGAGGGACACAGTGAAGTGGAGGTTAAAGTAAATTACAGGAAATAAGGGAGAAATCTTGCAGTTACCATGTTCAGATAGAGTGACTGAAATTAATTGTACTTACTAAAGTATTAACTAGCTAACAGTGATGGGCCAAGACGCTCCGAGAACTCTACCGGGATTGTCTGTTCTGACAACCCAGTGAGGCAGATACACTTTCTTACTGCTCACATCTTACAGGTGAGTACTCATAATTGGCCAGCATCTCACCACCAGCAAGTAGTAGGGCCAGGTCAATCCCAGGCAGTCTGACCCCAGAGTGGCCCAGCTCATCCCCTACTCTGTTATTTGCTTGTTAATGATTCTCTAGATTTTCTAAAATAATGTTTCTTAGCATTGTGATGATAAAGCTCATGATGAACTTTATCACTAGTTATGCCACCTTAACTAGTCAGATTTCCTAGAATTAGGAAATGGTGACTCTTGTCTAAATTTGGTTAAGTGATGAATTTGGGTTACCGTCTCATGTGAACCTGGAGATTCACCAGTCTTAACTTTTGGGTCATTGTGTTTTCTCTACATTCATGCATTGGATGTTTTGCTAAATAACTCCTGTGGATTTAGGAATGTGTGCTAATAGCAATCTTCCTAATTTTCATGTTTATATGGAACTATGCAGTTGAGTATTGAAAGCTTTAAACTGAGTTTATTTACAAGGACTGAGTCTAGCCTACAGAGAACATACAGCAGCCTTCTTTGGACCACAGTCTTATCCGAGGGGTCTGTGGTTGTATCAGAAGAGCCACTAAACCAATCCCCCTTTCCAAAATTGAACCTCACAGACGTTCCTGTTTTTTGTGATTGAGAAACTGGTCAATGAACAGGAAGACTTAGAGATGTTTCACAAGCCTTTGATTTTTGTTTCATTTATTTGTAATAAACCTCTTCCACGTGATGTCTTTTATTTTTCACGTTCCAGATCACTCA